GCATAATGGCAGGGACAGGCTCACGCTACCACTCCGGAGAGCAGTAGCGCTTCCTCTTTGTCTTCGAGAGCCGGTTGCAGCTGGGGCTCTTCTAGGGAGCGTTCCCATCAACTGCTGCAGCGGGCATTTTGCTGGTCGGCACAGTATCGTATCGGAATCTGATTTCTTCGGGTCTGGGAGACGGACTCCGTTTGCGGGGGTTCATGGGAAAGGACTGCAGCGCGTTTGTCGGTCATTAAGCACGTTTTTGAGATCGACTCTGCAGATATGAACTTGCACTTTCAGCGCATTCATCAAAGCCTCGGGAGAGCTGACCCAGTCCCTACCCCCAGTCTCCCGAGCCCGCGGCGCTTCGGCTCCGGGACGCCCCCATCCTCCCCTGTCGCCCACCCGGGCGCCCCCGGCCTCGTTTTCTCGAGACGTGTCACTGCTTGTTGACCGCAGCCAGTCACGAAAACGGTCCTTTTCTTCAGTCTCCGGCCAGGGTTTCACTCCTGCAGGGAACAGCGGGTGGGGACAGAGTGCGGGGCTCCGTGCTGGACGGTGTCTGGAGGGGCCCCAAGGGAACAACCCTTCACCGGGAGAACACCAAGGCCAGAAGGGGAAGAGCCCTTCTCAAGGTCACCCGGGAGGAAATCGGCGCCCACCGGCGCTGCCGCCTCCCGCTCCCCGGCACTGGTGACTCACTGCTCCAGGTCCGCGGGGCCACCTCCGAGACTTCGGTCTCGAGGACCGAGGTGGGACAGGGTCTGCGGACCGCGCGCTGCCGCTGGACCCAGCCCAACCCAACCCAGGCCTCCCCACCCACCGGGTGCCCGCAGGCCACGCCCCTCGCCCGGAGCCCCGCCTCCAGAACGCGGCCCCGCCCCCGATACTGCAGCCTCGCCCCGCCCCCCGGCCTAACCCCAGCCCAGGCGCCCTCAGGCGCCGGCTCTCTAGCGCGCCCGACCTCCATCTTCCCGGGGCCGCGCCGCGCGCGCGCGCGGGCTTTGGGCGGGACCCTGCAGAGGCGGCGGGGCTCCTCCTCCCGCTCCTCCTCGGCCTCCCCTTCGGGCGCTCTCGCGCTAACTGTGCTCCTCCGGGGCCCTCCGCCTGCTCCCAGCCATGGTGGCCTGGCGCTCGGCGTTCCTTGTCTGCCTCGCTTTCTCCTTGGCCACCCTGGTCCAGCGAGGTAAGGCGGGCGGGGGGCGCGCGGGGACCGCGAAGATAGTTTAATTTTTTTTTTTAATTTTTAGGATCTGGGGACTTTGATGATTTTAACCTGGAGGATGCAGTGAAAGAAACTTCCTCAGTAAAGCGTGAGTAGTAAATCAAATAAACTATTAAAAACTTAGAGAACATGTCTATGTTGGTTTTTTCCAGCTGCCTTAGGAATGTACCACAAACTAGATGGCTTAAAACAACAGAACTTTATTCTGTCACTGTTCTGGATGCTAGAAGTTCTATATCAAGGTGTTGGTTGGGCCACATTCTCTCTGAAGGCTACATGAAGATAATAAGAAGCCCTACCTCCTAGGATCACTGTAAGGATGACATGGGAGGAGCCATGTGAAGCACTCAGCACAGTCCTTGGAACAAGGTGAGTGCTCAGTAAGCATTAGCCTTACTGTTCTATCCCTGAGCAGGATTATCTATGTTTAAAGTGCCAGGTTGATAGTTGTGGAACCAAGGCTTGGAGCCCTCAAGGATCATGCTCAGGCTGTGGAACTCCCTGGACCACGTGCCATCTCCAGCAGATCTGGGTGCAAGCCCAGGTTCACTAATCACCAGGTCACATGTGAGACCATGTCCACCTCACCACCCTCAGCCTCCAAAGAAAAGTGAGCAGAACTCTTCTCATTTAAACCTATATGCTCCCCTTGCTGTCCTCCCTCTCCCTTTTAGAGCCATGGGACCACACCACCACCACCACAACCAATAGGCCAGGAACCACCAGAGCTCCGGCAAAACCTCCAGGTAATGTGGCTGCCTTAAGGAGGGCAGTGAGGCTGTTTCCTTTATGTTTTGGGGCCCACTGAAGGTAGTGGATTGGACTTGGCTGATGCTTTGGATGATCAAGATGATGGCCGCAGGAAACCGGGTATAGGAGGAAGAGGTAAGTCTTTGCTGGTTGAAACTACTACAGGAGCTCCCTTTGCTGTCCTCCCTTCCCCTTTTAGAGAGATGGAACCATGTAACCACCACGACCAAGAGGCCAGTAACCACCAGAGCTCCAGCAAATACTTTAGGTAAGGTGGCCGCTCTGAGGAGAGTAGTAAGGGAGTATTTCTTTTATTTTGGGACCCCATGAAGGAAATGATTTTGACTTGGCTGATGCCCTGGATGATCGAAATGATCGAGATGATGGCCGCAGGAAACCAATTGCTGGAGGAGGAGGTGAGTCCCACCTGGTCTGGTTCTGTCTCATTTGTTGTTGAAATGTATGTTTTATTTTCTCCAGGTTTTTCAGACAAGGATCTTGAAGACATAGTAGGGGGTGGAGAATACAAACCTGACAAGGGTAAAGGTAGGAGCATTGATTTGTGCCAACACAACCCTGCTGGCACTAAGTGCTTTTGTCTTTTCTTCAGGTGATGGCCGGTACGGCAGCAATGACGACCCTGGATCTGGTGGGTTTCTGAATCCTGAGGCTCCTGTTGGCCCTGTCCTCATTTCTCCCCCTTCTTCACGCAGGCATGGTGGCAGAGCCTGGCACCATTGCCGGGGTGGCCAGCGCCCTGGCCATGGCCCTCATCGGTGCCGTCTCCAGCTACATCTCCTACCAGCAGAAGAAGTTCTGCTTCAGCATTCAGCGTAAGTGCAGCCACCCACTCGTGGCTAGGAACGCATCACTAACTCTGCCCTTTTCCCTTTGCAGAGGGTCTCAACGCAGACTACGTGAAGGGAGAGAACCTGGAAGCCGTGGTATGTGAGGAACCCCAAGGTGAGAACTTTGTACTCACTGTCCCTTGCTGAGAATTCCTTCTGACGGCCTCTTTTTCCCCTAGTGAAATACTCCACGTTGCACACGCAGTCTGCAGAGCCGCCGCCGCCGCCCGAACCAGCCCGGATCTGAGGGCCCTGTCCAGCTGCAGGCATGCACAATGGTGCCACCGCTTGTCACCCGGCTCCCCCCACCCCTTCATTTGGACCCGCAGCTGCTGTGCTGCTCTGTGCCATCGGCTCCTTGTTGGTCTGAGTTTCCCGGATGAGCTCTGGGTGTTTGTGAGTTTGGTTTCTCTGCCCTGCCCCAAGCGTGCTGAGACTTGGTGCCGAAATTCAAGAGCCAGCTCTGATAGAAAGCCAGCACCAGCCTCGGGAGCTGCTGAGCCACCAACTCCCAAAGCCAGCCTGCCTCCAGCTTTACTGAGCACAGGATGCGGGGGCCAAGATGATGCTGAGGCCTGATGACATTTATGCTTAGGGGACAAGAGTTTGAACTCAAGGGACTGTGACCCCTGCACACTGGAGTGGCTCATTGTGGCAGGTTTCTGCCAATAGACAGCCCCTGACAGTGGCCTCAAGGAGCTGCAGGTGGGGGGCTCAGCCTGCACCCACTTGGAGCCCCTGCAAGGAGCGAACCGGTCAGCACCAAGTAACACCACACACACGCAGCACCCAGGATGATGGTTTCACTTCAGTCTTCCCCATCCCAGGTTTTATGTTGCTGGGCTTCCGGAGAGCCGGTCCAAGCGGAGGCTTTCAGTGATTTAAGTACAAACATGCATCTCGTGATAGTCCTGCCTTGAGAGCTTAGGAATCTTCCGGATAAGTATGAAGCAATTCGTAGGCCTGTTTCCCATCTGATTCCATAGGGGGCTGGGTGTGGCCTTCGGGTTGACATGAGAAAGGTCTTTAGCAATCATTTCTGCACCGGAGATGAGTTTTATCCTGTGTTGGGGAGAGGTGCTCACCCTCCACCCTGTGTCCCTGTTTTGGTAGCAAGAGTGACCGATGTCAAGAACGAGCATCAAAGCCAGAATCCTGCTTGTTTGCTTAAAAATGTAATTGGGGGCGGCGGGGGAGGAGAGGGGAAAGAGACATTCGCTTGGTTTAGTGAAACGCAGGTGACTTTGTAGCTCTGTGGTCAGCCTACTTGTCTGCTCTGAGGGAGAGTGCGTGGGGAGCCATGCTCACCGTGGCAAACACAGGAACCCCATGACTCGCCCCTCACCTGGCGTGGAGCTGCCTGGTTTGGGCTGGAGCAGAGCTGGTTTCCTGGAATGTTCCTTTGGCCCACATATGGTTCTGTCCCGGTGAGCTCTGTTGTCAGAGGCTCACGGGACAGAACCACATGCTAGGGTCTAGGGCCCCTGTCTACTGATAGTCAGTTTGCTGTGTCAGAAAGCACTTCTGAAAGCAGATATGAGTCACCAGACAGGCAGGATCTTACAAAACTCACGGGCCTCTTTGGTCTGCATGATGGCCCCATGCGTTTCATAGGCTGTCCACTGAGCGGGATTGTCTGCTGAGTGGGATGAGCCAACTCCAGTTTCTTAAGGAAACCACTGGAATCTGCAGCCCCCACATGCATCTGTCTAACGCATGCCTCGTGTTCGTTTTGCAAACATGCCTGTGGTGGAGGGTGGTCAGTTGTAGCCCTGTGCGTCTCAAGGCTGCCTTGTGAGGCCATTCCCAGTGCGTGCCCTTGAGCTCCTTACCACCCCTTTTCCTGCTCGGCCCTTTAATCCCTGACAGACCTGGACTGTGTGGCTGAAGGGGGACCTGCAGCACTGCAGAAATGCCTCTGCGTGGTGCCATGAAGGAAAGAAACCTTGGCCTGGTCTCGAGAAGCTTCCCATGCTTCAGGAAGTTAGTAAGGGTGGGGTGGCTTGCAGGATTGGCCTGTTTCCAGGGCCTCCCACACTCATTGGCCAGATTGTGAACTTTGTCAGGCTTGTCCCTCCCTGATACCAAGTATGTCGAGAACCGATGGCCCCACCCTCTGGCTGGTGCTGGGCCGGAGGTGGCTATGGAGGATTTTGGCATGCGTGGCCTGTCGCCACCTGGACAGCGTGACCTCAGGGGTTGTCCACTTTACCTTTATGGTGAGGCCTGTCGGATGGCTAAGTCCTTGAAACCCTAGAGCTGTGACGTAGAATATGTGCTGTCTGTGAGACCGTGTTCCCAGGAGCACTGACTGCAGTTGAGAGAGACCCATTTTGCTCTCCCTTACCGCCCCCCGCCCCGGGTGCTTTCTGCACAAAGCCTAGAGCCTGGCACTCAAGCCCACCGGTGGCAGCTCCTAGTGACTGGACATGCCTGGAAGACCCCTCAGCCTTCTGTTTGCAGAACGTTCATTTCAGGAGCTTCTCCTTCCCACAGACATCTTACACTTGCTCGACACTGCCACCTGCAGAAGCCTGGCGGGCTCTGGTCACCATGTGTCTATCTGAAGGTTGCACTGGCCAGCATGGGCCTGTCCCAAGCGAGAGGGGAGACACAGTGGACTGAAAGGACTGGTTGAAAGTGGCCAATCTCTATCAGCTTAATTTGGCAGAGAAAATTTGTAACAACTCTGAGCACATGCTGGGTGAAGTCACAGCTCAAGGAAAGATAAAGCTGGGCGGAAGGAGGTGTGCGTGGCTTCTGGGGTGGGACCCAGAGGGGAGGCTCTGGGACAGGGGCTGGGGTTCAGTGCCAGGGCCCTGAGGAAGAAATGGGGACTGATCTCAAAATTCCAGAATTCCCTGTACATCTGTTCACGTGCTTGTGTCCAGGTGTGACTTGTAAACTGTCTAGTGTTTGCATTAAATAAAATGGCACCGAGCAGATTCTTGTCTTCTGATGGTGTTAAGGCACGCCC